GTGCAGTGGCAGCATCACAGCTCACTGCAGCCTGGACACCCCAGGGCCAGGTGATCCTCCCACCTTAGCCACCCCAGTAGCTGGGACCCCAGGCACTTGCCACCACACCAGACTAATTTTTAAAAATATTTTTTGAGAGAGGGTCTCACTATGTTGTCCAGGCTGGTCTCAAACTTCCAGCCTCAAGCGGTCCTCCTGCCTCAGACCCCATTTGCTGGGTTTACAGGCATGAGCCACAGCACCTGCTAATTTTTCTTAAATACATAAATGAACATAAAATTCTAACAATGCATGAGTATTTTGAGGAAGGAACTGACAAAATGTTCCACTCCCTATGGGAGGCACGTTATATGAAGAATTATGAAAAATGGTCGAAATGACTGGAGAGGCCAAGCCTGGATGAGACTGGGATGGGGACAGGTGCGGGACGAGGGGCACCACCCTCACATCTTTCACAAGTCTGTCATAGGCAAGAGGGCGTAGGTTTCTCACAGCCCCACTGGGGAGAATCGGCACCATTGGTGGCATTACACGAAGAGAATGTGACCTCCTATGTAAAAGAACAAGCAACTCCACGCGGTGCTGTGAGGCTAGTGCTGCGAGTCCCTGAGGTGCGCAATTCCCGCACGACCGTGGGTGGGAAACACCGAAGCCAAAACTCCGCTACAGCCCTTTAGATGAAGGCGTCGTCTGATTGGTGATAGTTTGGCGCGAACCTGAGCACGCCGAACAAAGGAAGTGACGGCAGAAGTCGCGCACTTGACGAGGGTGGGATCACACGGCGCTGCGTCGCGGTAGTATTGTTCTGATTGGTTGATTTCTTGCGATACCGCTCTGCCAGCCCCTTGCTTCCGCTAGTGCGGAGGGTTTTGCCCTTCGTAAAGATGGCCGCGGAGGCTTTTGGAGCCAACTGGGAGCGCAGTACGCGTTTTCTGGAGCATGGGCAGAGGAGACAGGAACAAGCGTAGCATCCGTGAGCACCGATTGGCTGAAGCGAGCACCCCGGGAGCTGACTGGCTCCGCCATTCGCGGGAAGGCGTTTGTGGTGCCAGAGAAAAGTAGCCAGAGCGGCGCAGTGGCGGCCGCGTTCTGTGGTTTTCCGCTATTCCCCCAGACCCGCACCTTCTCGGCCTCTTTGCGGAGAATCGTGACCAAGATGTGGAACAGTAATGATGGGGGTGCGGGGTGGAGGAGGAAGGGCACAGGCACTAATCCTGTTGTTCAAAACAGGTGGATTCGAAAGCTATGGCAGCTCCTCATACGGGGGAGCCGGCGGCTACACGCAGTCCCCGGGGGGCTTTGGATCGCCCGCACCTTCTCAAGCCGAAAAGAAATCAGTAGGTTGAAAGGAGTATTTAGTTTTGTTTTATCCTGTCCTGAAGTCCCTGAGTCATCTATGACAGAAACTTTATGCTTTGAAGGAAGATTTCAACGTGAACTGATGCGATAATGATCTATTATTATCTGCATCTCTTATAATTAAGTGCTGTAAGTTTCAGAAATGAAATCTTGCCAAATTTTTAATTGAATTTTGCATGTTTTTTCTTTTCAGAGAGCCCGAGCCCAGCACATTGTGCCCTGTACTATATCTCAGCTGCTTTCTGCCACTTTGGTTGATGAAGTGTTCAGAATTGGGAATGTTGAGATTTCACAGGTATGTCAAATAATTTGTGAAAGAATCACTTATTTTTTTTTTTTCTTTGTTTCTTCTAACCTAGGTCACTATTGTGGGGATCATCAGACATGCAGAGAAGGCTCCAACCAACATTGTTTACAAAATAGATGACATGACAGCTGCACCCATGGACGTTCGCCAGTGGGTTGACACAGATGTAAGTGGCTGTTTTTGAATCATGATGGGGTTAACTTTAATGACATGTTTGTATTTTATGTTAGGACACCAGCAGTGAAAACACTGTGGTTCCTCCAGAAACATATGTGAAAGTGGCAGGCCACCTGAGATCTTTTCAGGTAAAGTCAGAATAAAATAACAGTTAAAGTGTTTTATTCACATTTTTTTCCTTCATTTTAATAGAACAAAAAGAGCCTGGTAGCCTTTAAGATCATGCCCCTGGAGGATATGAATGAGTTCACCACACATATTCTGGAAGTGATCAATGCACACATGGTACTAAGCAAAGCCAACAGCCAGGTGAGTAGTCTCGCTTTCCTAGCTTTTTCTCTTTCTAATATTGCTAACTTATTTCTTAATTCAGCCCTCAGCAGGGAGAGCACCTATCAGCAATCCAGGAATGAGTGAAGCAGGGAACTTTGGTGGGAATAGCTTCATGCCAGCAAATGGCCTCACTGTGGCCCAAAACCAGGTAACCTCCACCAGAGTGGCTTCAGAAATACAATTGCTAAAATCTTTCTGATTTGAATCTTCAGGTGTTGAATTTGATTAAGGCTTGTCCAAGACCTGAAGGGTTGAACTTTCAGGATCTCAAGAACCAGCTGAAACACATGTCTGTATCCTCAATCAAGTAAGTATTTGATTTTCATGAGCTCAGGCTCTAATGACCTTTTTTTTTTCTTCTTTCTTTCTAGGCAAGCTGTGGATTTTCTGAGCAATGAGGGGCACATCTATTCTACTGTGGATGATGACCATTTTAAATCCACAGATGCAGAATAACTGGATCTAACTGGGTACCTGAGATATTTTACAGCTGGACCTAGTTTCACAATCTGTTGTCTCCAGCTCTGCATATGTCTGGCCAGGGGGCTTCTAGGAAGTAGGTTTCATCTATCAAATGTCTCCTCTGACTTCCTTTTGAAACTTACTGCTCTTCTGTTTTATTTTGTTTTGTTTGAAGCTCAGAGGGAGATGGGCAATTGACAGGGATGCAATCCAGGGTGGGATTTCTTGAGGAAGTTACAAATAAGCTTGTTACAACATCAAGATAGATGGAATTGGAAGGATGCTACCAGGAGAGTACTTACATAGTGCTCAGGAGTTTCTCTTCTTAAAATGTTTACTGCTGAAAGATGAGCAGGACCAGGGCGTTATAGGCAGAGCCCTAGCCGAGAAACCTGCTGGCCTCTGCCTGTTTTCATTTCCCACTTTGGTTGTGTGGCATTACTTTCAGAATTGCACTTTCCTGCTTGTCATGACTTTTTGACACACTTGCCATGACGTGTGTTTCTGTGAACATGAAGTTCTGCGGTAGTGCCTCCAGGGGCAGAGGAAAAGAAGAAGTGTTACTGCATTTTGTACAAAATAAATACAGTCATATGTTTAATAAAACAGTTCTATTGTAGTAACTTGTAAAAATTCTCGTTTTTCTTTCTGAGCAGTGTAATGAC